GAGTCAGAATAATGGCAGCTACCTCTCCTCCTCACCGCCCAGTCGTTTCTAAGCCTGGCTCGTCGCCGTTGCTGCTCCGCCAAGCCTTTCCTCGGTGCCCTCTCTCTTTTAGAACAAATTACTTCATCTCCAGGCCCTTCTCAGGGCAGCTTCTTTGCAGGGGCCATAGGGCGTCGGAAAGGTCTTTGGTCCAGGAAAGCCGCGAGCCACAGATCCAAGAGGAAAAAGCCGTTCCCGGCCCGGGCCTTGCCCAAGGCACGAGAGTAAATGCACCTTCCGCGTGCCTCGGCGCACCTGGGCTCACCTGTCCCCTCCCGCAGTGCCTGCAGACAGGGAGGGAGCGCGGCTGGGCCAGAAGGCTGATCACCGCCTGCCCCCTGCTGGCCAGTGTCAGTATTGAGCCCGCTGCCGCTCGACCAGAACGTCCCAGGGATGGAATGAAGGTGCGGGCATTTATGGAGCGCCTGCTGTTTGTCAGGCGAGGTACTGATAAGCGCTGGAGTGTAAGGATGTACGTGACCTGCTCTCAGAGTTCAAATTTAAATGAAGAGATATACATTAATCAAGTAGTCATTCAAGCAAATATGAAATTACAACTGTGGGCTATGCGAACAGATGACGCGAGGGGCCTGTCCAGTCTGGGAGATACGGGTGGGTTCAGGAAAAGCTGCCCCCAGGAGGGGACGTTTGAGCGCCAGGAGCCGCGCAAAGTCATTTCATGTCATCTCTAAAATCCTGCAAGGCGGCTTTCCCCCTTGACAAAACAGGAAATGGGATCAAATTGAGGAAGGAATTCACCCAAGATCACACAGCAAGCTGGAAGCAAATCTGGGAGGAGCTAGGTCCGCCCCGTTCCGAAATCCACACTTTTCTGGAGGTGGGGCAGGCGGTGGCACAGGGACTTGGGGCGGGGTCTGGTGGGCGGGGCATGAAGTCTGGCCCCGCCCCCGCCTCCGAGGCCAAAGGGCGCCCTGGGCGGGGATCGGAGCAGGGGCGGGGTCTTTCCAGGGAGTGGAGCCTGGGCAGATTGGGGCCTGTGGAGGCCGCACTAGGATCGTAGAAGGAGTGGAGCCGTGCTCTCACCCTGTCTTAGAGGACCCGGAAGCGCCAAGTGACTGAGGGCCGAAGACACTCACCTGTGGAGCCTGTGCACGTAGGTAGAGGCGGCGGCTCTGAGTCCAGGAGCTCCAGTGGGCAGCTCCCCAGGTAGGGCCCAACTCGGGGGGAGAAGAGATGACGGCCTCATTTTGTCCCTTTTTCCCTGGCCCAGCGGCTGCAGGCCCCCTGGACACCCAGAACGTAGAGTCTGGAGAGGAGACGTCGAAACCTCCCAGGGGAGGCTGGCCCAGCTTTACCCCAGCCTGACTGTGTGACCTTGAGGAGGACAGCCACTTTCTCTGGTACCCAGTGTCCTCAGTTGCAAAACAGTGACCCTTTGTGCAAGCCACTGCCTTTCTTTGCCAGCACCAGCCATGAACTACGTGGGGCAGCTGGCGGAGACGGTGTTTGGGACGGTGAAGGAGCTGTACCGGGGCCTGAACCCAGCCACACTGAGCGGCGGCATTGACGTGCTGGTGGTGAAGCAGGTGGACGGCTCGTTCCGGTGCTCACCCTTCCACGTGCGTTTTGGCAAGCTGGGCGTCCTGCGGTCGCGGGAGAAGGTGGTGAGTGCTCAGGCTGGCTGAGGTGGCTACTGCCCATGTCCCTGCCACCGCTTTCCATTTGCAGGTAGACATTGAGCTCAATGGGGAGCCTGTGGACTTGCACATGAAGCTTGGGGACAGCGGGGAGGCCTTCTTTGTTCAGGAGCTGGAGAGCGATGATGTGAGTCTGCCCTCCTAACAGCACCTGCCCCGCCCCCGACCTCAGTTCTTGGTCTGTTCCACAGGAACATGTGCCTCCCGGCCTGTGCACCTCACCCATCCCTTGGGGGGGTCTGTCTGGCTTCCCCTCGGACTCCCAGCTGGGCACTGCCAGTGAGCCTGAGGGCCTCGTCATGGCAGGCACGGCCTCCACTGGGCGGAGGAAGAGGCGTCGCAGGAGGAAACCCAAGCAGAAAGAGGATGCAGTGGCAACTGATTCTAGTCCAGAGGAACTGGAGGCAGGCGCTGAGAGTGAGCTATCCCTGCCGGAAAAGCTGAGGCCAGAGCCCCCAGGGTGTGTAAGGACCAAGGGACTTGAACCCCAGTTGATCAGTGACCATTTCCTTGTGGCCCCTTAGCAGTGTCCAGTTGGAAGAGAAGTCTTCACTGCAGCCCAAAGACATCTACCCCTACTCGGATGGCGAGTGGCCCCCCCAGGCCAGGTAAGAGTCCAGGTGGGCTGCAGGCCAGGACTAGGCTCAAGGCCTCTCAATATGTCTCCTGCAGCCTCTCAGCAGGTGAGCTAACATCCCCTAAGAGCGACTCGGAGCTGGAGGTGCGGACCCCGGAGCCCAGTCCCCTAAGAGCCGAGTCCCACATGCAGTGGGCCTGGGGGAGGCTGCCTAAGGTGAGTCCCTCTGTATCAACCCCAGGCCCGGCGCCCACATCTTCCTCCATTTGTTCCACTAAAGGTGGCCAGAGCTGAGCGGCCCGAGTCCTCAGTGGTCCTTGAAGGCAGAGCTGGGGCAACCTCTCCTCCTCGGGGAGGACCCAGCACTCCCTCTACCTCTGTGGCTGGCGGCGTGGACCCTTTGGGACTCCCAATCCAGCAAACAGAGGCTGGTGCCGACCTTCAGCCTGACACAGAGGATCCCACTCTAGTGGGTCCCCCTCTCCACACCCCAGAGACAGAGGAAAGCAAGACTCAGAGCTCTGGGGACATGGGCCTCCCTCCTGCCTCCAAGTCATGGAGCTGGGCCACTCTGGAGGTTCCAGTTCCCACCGGGCAGCCAGAGAGGGTCTCCAGGGGGAAAGGTGAGTGACGCTGGGTCTCTCCCACTGCCTCCAGCTCTACAGATATCCTCTCTTCAACTCTCAGGCTCCCCAAAGAGAAGCCAGCACCTGGGCCCCAGTGACATCTACCTGGATGACTTGCCCTCCCTGGACTCTGAGAATGCAGCGCTTTACTTCCCCCAAAGGTGCCTGGGTTCTGGATGCCAGGGTGTCTTGGATTCTTGTCATTGTTGGCCCCTTTGCCTGCAGTGACTCTGGGCTGGGGGCCAGAAGATGGAGTGAACCCAGCAGTCAGAAGTCCCTGAGGGACCCCAACCCTGAACATGAACCTGAACCCACTCTGGACACAGTGGATACAATAGCACTGTCCCTCTGTGGTGGACTGGCTGACAGCCGGGACATCTCCCTAGGTATGTTCGACCATGGCCAAGCCCTTTTGAGGAGCCTCACCCCTCACTCTGCCTCTGTGCCCAGAGAAATTCAACCAGCACAGCGTCTCTTACCAGGACCTCACCAAAAACCCCGGACTTTTGGATGACCCAAACCTAGTGGTGAAAATCAATGGAAAGTAAGTCCCAGAGCTGGGGCTGCTGGCAGCCGCTGCAGCTTGATGCCCTGTTCTGTCTCTCTAGGCATTATAACTGGGCTGTGGCTGCCCCCATGATCCTCTCCCTGCAAGCCTTCCAGAAAAACTTGCCCAAGGTAATGGTTAGAGCACCACTGCCCCTGCTGGGGAAACACTGCCATGGCTTTCATCTGCCCACAGAGCACCATGGACAAGCTGGAGAGGGAGAAGATGCCCCGGAAGGGTGGGCGATGGTGGTTTTCCTGGCGACGCAGGGACTTCCTGGCCGAGGAGGTGGGTGGTCACAGTCGAGGGCCAGGGCCAGGGTGGGATTCACTAATGGATGTTCTTTCCACAGCGCAGTGCCCAGAAGGAGAAGACTGCAGCCAAGGAGCAGCAGGGGTGAGTGAGACCCCCTATTGGGGCTCTGCAGGGGAGATGGCCTGAGAGCCAGTGTGGTCCACAGGGAGAAGACAGAAGTCCTGAGCAGTGATGACGATGCCCCAGACAGCCCTGTGATCCTGGAGATCCCCTCCTTGCCACCCTCCACTCCACCCTCCACTCCTACCTACAAGAAGTCCCTCCGCCTCTCCTCCGATCAGATCGTAAGTGTGGGTTGTCTGTGTGGAGGTTGGGGATCACGACACACCCCCCTTTGTCTGGCCTCAGCGGCGCCTGAACCTGCAAGAAGGTGCCAATGATGTGGTCTTCAGCGTGACCACTCAGTACCAGGGCACCTGCCGCTGCAAGGCCACCATCTACCTGTGGAAATGGGACGACAAGGTGGTCATCTCTGACATCGACGGCACCATCACCAAGTGAGGCCCACCCAGCTGTGGGAAGGGGAGGGGCCTTGGAGTAACCCTTCCTCTCTCACTCTAGGTCAGATGCTCTGGGCCATATCCTGCCCCAGCTGGGGAAAGACTGGACACACCAGGGCATCACCAGTCTCTATCACAAAATCCAACTGTGAGTGCCTGGGCTGGGGCTGGGGCTGAGGCGGAAAGGCTCATCCCCTGGGGCTGTGTTCTAGGATCAGGGCCCACCTACTGGCCTGCAGCCGGAGGGGAGGCCCTCTCCATCCTGGTCCACCCAGGCCTCAGGACTCTGTGCACCGTCCAGCTGAGTCCACTGCCTGGCCGTTCTCTTCAAGTCCCCTCCCTGCAAAGGTTGGAACATCAGAGTCCCACAGTTGGGCTGGGCAGGCTAAAGCCAGAGAAACAGATGGGGGCTGGCTGGTCTCTGATGGCTCTATGCCACCCTGTCCCCCACTCTCAGAAATGGGTACAAGTTCCTGTACTGCTCGGCGCGGGCCATTGGCATGGCGGACCTCACCAAGGGGTACCTGCAGTGGGTGAGCGAGGGGGGCTGTAGCCTCCCCAAGGGCCCCTTCCCTGCTGTGGTTCTGGCCACCCCAGAGAGGTGATCGAGAAGAAACCAGAGGTGTTCAAGGTCGCCTGCCTGAGTGACATCCAGCAGCTGTTTCTGCCCCACGGACAGCCCTTCTATGCTGCCTTTGGGAATAGGCCCAATGTGAGTGTGTCCCCTCCACTCTGCTGAGCCACTCCATTCCATGGGCCCCTCCTGTCTCCCACAGGATGTCTTTGCCTACCGGCAGGTGGGCCTGCCTGAGTCACGCATCTTCACAGTCAACCCCCGGGGAGAGCTCATCCAGGAGCTCATAAAGAACCACAAATCCACGTGAGGCTAAACCCTGCCATGTTCCCCATGCCCAGGCTCAGTGCTGGCCCCCTTCTGCCTGTAGGTATGAGCGGCTTGGTGAAGTGGTCGAGCTCCTCTTCCCACCTGTGGCCCGTGGCCCCAGCACAGACCTGGCCAACCCTGAATACAGTAACTTCTGCTACTGGCGGGAGCCACTGCCTGCTGTGGACCTTGATACCCTGGACTGAACCTGCCCTGGCTGGCTCCTCCTCCCTGGCCCGGCCCAGGACTGGCTAGGTGTCCTGGGGTATAGGAGGGTGGGAATTGGAGTGTCATGGGGCAAACCCACTGAAGGGGAAGGAGGAGGCTGCAGGTTGGTTGGCAGCTAGAGAGACTCCCCCATCTTCCCCGTCATATTTTTGCCAGCTAAGCTGCAGCTGCTCCAGGCGTCAGTGTGGCACTGTCCTGGGGCAATTAGCTTGTCATCTGGGCCCTTGCAGGGTTCTTTTTTTTTTTTTTTTTTTTTTTTTCCTGAGACAGGGTCTTGTTCTGTTGCCCAGGCTGGAGTGCAGTGGCATGATCTCTCGGCTCACTGCAACCTCCGCCTCCCGGGTTCAAGCGATTCACCTGCCTCAGCCTCCCAAGTAGCTGGGATTACAGGCGTGTACCACCACGCCTGGCTAATTTTCGTGTTTTTAGTAGAGATGGGTTTTCACCACATTGGCCAGGCTGGTCTCGAACTCCTGACCTCAAGTGATTTGCCCACCTCGGCCTCCCAAAGTGCTGGGATTACAGGCATGAGCTACCATGCCAGGCCTCCTTGCAGGGTTTTCTATGCCCTTGATATCTGTCTCCCTGTCAACCTGGGACCTTGCTGTAAGTCTTGATAGGACAGGGAGAAGAGGGAGGCCCTACCGAGGCTCGAGGCTTCAGTGAAGGGTGACAGCAGTGGGAGTGTGGTACAGCCTCTGGAAGGACACAGTGTTCTCCCCGCCCCTTGTCTGGGAGCCAGGACTGTACCCTCCGAAGCCAGACATCACTGCCAACATATCCCCCTTGCTGGTGCCCTGGCATCTCAGCACATGACACACACCCACACCTGCAGGCTGTGGTTCCGGCTTGGCCTGCTCCCCGTCCGGCTGCTGCCGCTGCCTCTCTCCAGACCTCGCTTAAGGACAGTCCCAAACTCAGCTGGGGCAGGTGTTGGCCTGAAAGTCCTCCCCCAGCCTCTGCTGGCCAGCTTGGTGCTCACAGCTGCTGGGTAAGCTCTTGCCTAAGGAGCTGTGGGAAGCAGGGCTGATGCCCCAGCAACCTCTCCTCCCACTGTCTTTGAAGAAAGTAGCTTTAGACCGGCTAAAAGCTTTAATCCAGAGCCTGCCCTACTCTGATAGTACCAGAGTGGAGGGCAGAATACCAAATGTCCAGGAACCAAAGGCAGGGCTGTGGGGACCTGAAGAGCAGCACAGTGGGGCCCGTGCTGCTGTGGGGGAAACTGAGGCTGGGAGCCTCAGCAGAGACCGGTGTCAAGAGTCTCTGGGAACTGCATAGGCCTGAGGAACATGCATTTTCAAGTTGTCCATTGATGGTTTCGTACCTGAATTTCTCACCTTTTGTGAACATCTTGGGAGGGTGGGGGTTTTGCAGGGGTGTTAAAAGCAAGGCTTGGAGCCCCTTTCCTCCAGCTGGTGGCTCCTTCTCAGGGCCTGGCCTCATTCAGGCCACTTTGTAGAGAAATGCCCTGACCTCGCAGGAAGGATTTCCCCACCCCCAAGTGGAAGGAAGAGGACAGTGTGGGCACCAGAGGGCCCTGGAAACATCTTAGGGGAAGGAAAGGAAAAGGATAAATTTGGAGTGGGGGGTCTCTAAACAGATTGCCTGGATTCCGTTCTTTCCTGGGGTTCTACAGCTGCCTAAGCCCTCACCTTGGGGGAGGATCAAAGGGAATAAAGAGAACTCTTGGCTGAGTCTTTGTGCTTCTGTTCTGTCCTGAAGGACA